GCCAGCCCCCCAGCGGTCTTCCGCAGAATCCTATCAGTTTCCCCCTTTCGTGCTGTGTGCATCGAGCAGGAAGGGGCTTGGCAGGTTTTACCTGCCCTCTTTCCTTTCTGAAAAGTCTGGGCCTCCTCACCCCGAAAGGAGTCACCTCCTTGCAGTTCCCCAGTTGCGAAAAGAGGAGGAAGTTGGCTGGGCCGGGGGCCGCGGGGGGCACCCTCCGCAGATGGCGGGACCCCCCTGCCGGCCATGGCAAAAACGAGGCTTGTCTCTCCCACCGCCCCCAACCTTAGTCCTTGGCACATTGTTGAAAGTAATTGAATAAAATCGGAAATTCGAGAAGGCGTTCGTTCGGATTGGTGAGATTTTGAGGGGAGAAAGAAGCGGGGACTTCGCCGGCACCAGCGGCGCCCCCTCCTCGGCCACCGTTAACCCCCATTCCAGAGGGCACTGCCCCGCCACCCAGCCTAGGTCCCCCTGCGAGAGCCTCGCGGGCCCGCGCAGCCTCCGCGACTCGAACAGATCTTCAGTCCTTGGAGGAATGCCTGTTTCTCTAACAATAAAAAATTAAAGAAGCGCTCATAAATGCCAAGTCCTCTCGCACTATGCGGAGTACAGAGGACAACGACCACAGCCATCCCTGAACCCCGCCCACGGCACAGCGCCGGAGCCGGGGTCTGGGGCGCCGCTTCCTGGGGGGTCCCGACTCTCAGCCGCCCCCGCTTCACCCGGGCCGCCAAGGGGCTGGGGGAGGCGGCGCTCGGGGTAACCGGGGGAGACTCAGGGCGCTGGGGGCACTTGGGGAACTCATGGGGGCTCAAAGGAACTAGGAGATCGGGACCTCGAAGGGGACTTGGGGGGTTCGGGGCTTTCGGGGGCGGTCGGGGGTTCGCGGACCCGGGAAGCTCTGAGGACCCAGAGGCCGGGCGCGCTCCGCCCGCGGCGCCGCCCCCTCCGTAACTTTCCCAGTCTCCGAGGGAAGAGGCGGGGTGTGGGGTGCGGTTAAAAGGCGCCACGGCGGGAGACAGGTGTTGCGGCCCCGCAGCGCCCGCGCGCTCCTCTCCCCGACTCGGAGCCCCTCGGCGGCGCCCGGCCCAGGACCCGCCTAGGAGCGCAGGAGCCCCAGCGCAGAGACCCCAACGCCGAGACCCCCGCCCCGGCCCCGCCGCGCTTCCTCCCGACGCAGGTGAGCCCGCCGGCCCCGGACTGCCCGGCCAGGAACCTGGCGCGGGGAGGGACCGCGAGACCCAGAGCGGTTGCCCGGCCGCGTGGGTCTCGGGGAACCGGGGGGCTGGACCAACACACGTCCTTGGGCCGGGGGGCGGGGGCCGCCTTCTGGAGCGGGCGTTTCTGCGGCCGAGCTCCGGAGCTGGAATGGGGCGGCCGGGGAAGTGGACGCGATGGCACCGCCCGGGGTGCGAGTGGGGCCGGGCGCGCGCGGGAGGGGAAAAAGGCGCGGGCGAGCCGCCAGCGCGAGGTTTGTGGTGTCGCCGATGTCCCTTCGGGGTACTCTAGCGCAGCCGCCTGGCTACTTGACCCACTGCCACCAAACGTTTTAAATTCACCGAAAGCTTAGCTTCGAAGCAAAGCTCCGTTTCGCCGGTGAAGCAGGAAGCCTTCGCTGCAGGAACTGACCTTTACCTCTTGGAGCGGCTTCTGCAGAAAAATCCCCGGGCAGAGATTTGGGCGGAGTTTGCCTAGAACTAACGCGGAGCCAGCCGATCCCGGCCTACCCCGGGGCCAAGATTTCAGTGGCTTCCCTTTTTCCTAAACACTTCACGAGGGTCTGTTTCCGGGCTGTGCTCCCCGCCTAGAAGGAAAATTTTTAGGACCCTTGTTCGCGAAGAGGTGGTGTGCGGCTGAGACCCGCGTCCTCAGGACGGTTCCATCAGTGCCTCGATCCTGCCCCACTGGAGGAGGAAGGCAGCCCGAACAGCGCTCACCTAACTAACAGCTGCTGAGAGCTGGGTTCCGTGGCCATGCACCTGGGACTGCCTTGAGAAGCGTGGTACGGCCGTGTCCCCATGTGACCTTAGAGTCATTCCTGTGTTGTGTGCATTCGTCTTTTCCAGAGCAAACCGCCCAGAGTAGAAGATGGATTGGGGCACGCTGCAGACGATCCTGGGGGGTGTGAACAAACACTCCACCAGCATTGGAAAGATCTGGCTCACCGTCCTCTTCATTTTTCGCATTATGATCCTCGTTGTGGCTGCAAAGGAGGTGTGGGGAGATGAGCAGGCCGACTTTGTCTGCAACACCCTGCAGCCAGGCTGCAAGAACGTGTGCTACGATCACTACTTCCCCATCTCCCACATCCGGCTATGGGCCCTGCAGCTGATCTTCGTGTCCACGCCAGCGCTCCTAGTGGCCATGCACGTGGCCTACCGGAGACATGAGAAGAAGAGGAAGTTCATCAAGGGGGAGATAAAGAGTGAATTTAAGGACATCGAGGAGATCAAAACCCAGAAGGTCCGCATCGAAGGCTCCCTGTGGTGGACCTACACAAGCAGCATCTTCTTCCGGGTCATCTTCGAAGCCGCCTTCATGTACGTCTTCTATGTCATGTACGACGGCTTCTCCATGCAGCGGCTGGTGAAGTGCAACGCCTGGCCTTGTCCCAACACTGTGGACTGCTTTGTGTCCCGGCCCACGGAGAAGACTGTCTTCACAGTGTTCATGATTGCAGTGTCTGGAATTTGCATCCTGCTGAATGTCACTGAATTGTGTTATTTGCTAATTAGATATTGTTCTGGGAAGTCAAAAAAGCCAGTTTAACGCATTGCCCAGTTGTTAGATTAAGAAATAGACAGCATGAGAGGGATGAGGCAACCCGTGCTCAGCTGTCAAGGCTCAGTCGCTAGCATTTCCCAACACAAAGATTCTGACCTTAAATGCAACCATTTGAAACCCCTGTAGGCCTCAGGTGAAACTCCAGATGCCACAATGGAGCTCTGCTCCCCTAAAGCCTCAAAACAAAGGCCTAATTCTATGCCTGTCTTAATTTTCTTTCACTTAAGTTAGTTCCACTGAGACCCCAGGCTGTTAGGGGTTATTGGTGTAAGGTACTTTCATATTTTAAACAGAGGATATCGGCATTTGTTTCTTTCTCTGAGGACAAGAGAAAAAAGCCAGGTTCCACAGAGGACACAGAGAAGGTTTGGGTGTCCTCCTGGGGTTCTTTTTGCCAACTTTCCCCACGTTAAAGGTGAACATTGGTTCTTTCATTTGCTTTGGAAGTTTTAATCTCTAACAGTGGACAAAGTTACCAGTGCCTTAAACTCTGTTACACTTTTTGGAAGTGAAAACTTTGTAGTATGATAGGTTATTTTGATGTAAAGATGTTCTGGATACCATTATATGTTCCCCCTGTTTCAGAGGCTCAGATTGTAATATGTAAATGGTATGTCATTCGCTACTATGATTTAATTTGAAATATGGTCTTTTGGTTATGAATACTTTGCAGCACAGCTGAGAGGCTGTCTGTTGTATTCATTGTGGTCATAGCACCTAACAACATTGTAGCCTCAATCGAGTGAGACAGACTAGAAGTTCCTAGTGATGGCTTATGATAGCAAATGGCCTCATGTCAAATATTTAGATGTAATTTTGTGTAAGAAATACAGACTGGATGTACCACCAACTACTACCTGTAATGACAGGCCTGTCCAACACATCTCCCTTTTCCATGACTGTGGTAGCCAGCATCGGAAAGAACGCTGATTTAAAGAGGTCGCTTGGGAATTTTATTGACACAGTACCATTTAATGGGGAGGACAAAATGGGGCAGGGGAGGGAGAAGTTTCTGTCGTTAAAAACAGATTTGGAAAGACTGGACTCTAAAGTCTGTTGATTAAAGATGAGCTTTGTCTACTTCAAAAGTTTGTTTGCTTACCCCTTCAGCCTCCAATTTTTTAAGTGAAAATATAGCTAATAACATGTGAAAAGAATAGAAGCTAAGGTTTAGATAAATATTGAGCAGATCTATAGGAAGATTGAACCTGAATATTGCCATTATGCTTGACATGGTTTCCAAAAAATGGTACTCCACATATTTCAGTGAGGGTAAGTATTTTCCTGTTGTCAAGAATAGCATTGTAAAAGCATTTTGTAATAATAAAGAATAGCTTTAATGATATGCTTGTAACTAAAATAATTTTGTAATGTATCAAATACATTTAAAACATTAAAATATAATCTCTATAATAATTTAAAATCTAATATGGTTTTAATAGAACAGC